GATCCCACAAATAGGTGAAAACATGTGATGTTTGTCTTTATATGCCTGACTTATTTCATGTAACGTAATGATCTCCAGTTCCATCCGTGTTGATGCGAATGTCCGGATCTCAACTTACTTTTTTTAAAAAGGAGGGCTATGGAAAATAGAATTACAGCCTGGGACCTGCCTAGCATACATACTGGAATAGAAACATCTGTTTATCCTGAGGGAAGAATAGGAGACATGAGCTGGGGAAGGGGAATCTGTCTAGGGGTGCAGAGGGGCTTGAGTAGGTGTCACAGAATAATTTGGGGGGTTTGCCTGGGCAGACGGCCTGCATGCTTTCAACAGGTTGTGTGTGAGTAGAGCTGCTACAAATCTCATTGGCAGTGGCTCAAATCTCAGTGAACTGTCTCTCTGGTTTTCAGGTTCTACGAGGACAACAGCACTTGGGATGTGCACCAACAGTTCTTATGGGGGCCCGGCCTCCTCATCACTCCAGTTCTGGATGAAGTAAGTGTTCCCACAGAGATACACTAGAGATCCCTCAGGGGACACTACATTTTTTTAATTTCAGGGTGCAGAGAAAGTGATGGCATATGTGCCTGATGCTGTCTGGTATGACTACGAGACTGTAAGTAGCTTTGACTTTTCTTCTACTCCTTAGCCAATGTGTTTGATTTATCTGCATGCATCAGGGGAGCCAAGTGAGATGGAGGAAGCAAAAAGTCGAGATGGAACTTCCTGGAGACAAAATTGGACTTCACCTTCGAGGAGGCTACATCTTCCCCACACAGCAGCCAAATACAACCACTCTGGCCAGGTATAGCATGGCTGGAGTGTCCTTTCAGAATTTGTCTTTGTGTCTTGAATCTTGTTCCCCACAGTCGAAAGAACCCTCTTGGTCTTATCATTGCCCTAGATGAGAACAAAGAAGCAAAAGGAGAACTTTTCTGGGATAATGGGGAAACGAAGGGTGAGCACTTATACGATAATGTTGCTGTTTCCCAGAATCTGACTTGTCTTTCTCTCACTTTCAGATACTGTGGCCAATAAAGTGTATCTTTTATGTGAGTTTTCTGTCACTCAAGTGAGTAGCATATTTTTATGAATCTTAGGTGTTTTATGCATACTTGGACTTAATTGTTTTGCAGAACCGCTTGGAGGTGAATATTTCACAATCAACCTACAAGGACCCCAATAATTTAGCATTTAATGAGATTAAAATTCTTGGGACGGAGGAACCTAGCAATGTTACAGTGAAACACAATGGTGTCCCAAGTCAGACTTCTCCTACAGTCACTTATGATTCTAACCTGAAGGTAAAAACCCATTTTGTTGAGATGGTACATTGTGAATTTCCTTATGATTTCCACATTCCTACAGGTTGCCATTATCACAGATATTGATCTTCTCCTGGGAGAAGCATACACAGTGGAATGGAGCATAAAGATAAGGGATGAAGAAAAAATAGACTGTTACCCTGATGAGAATGGTGCTTCTGCCGAAAACTGCACTGCCCGTGGCTGTATCTGGGAGGTAACCATGCTGATGGGGTTTGTGTGCATGAGTGCTGATCTATGACTTTGGCCTTACTTTTCAGGCATCCAATTCTTCTGGAGTCCCTTTTTGCTATTTTGTCAACGACCTATACTCTGTCAGTGATGTTCAGTATAATTCCCATGGGGCCACAGCTGACATCTCCTTAAAGTCTTCCGTTTATGCCAATGCCTTCCCCTCCACACCCGTGAACCCCCTTCGCCTGGATGTCACTTACCATAAGAATGAAATGCTGCAGTTCAAGGTAAACACAGTACATGTATCAGGTAGTGATTATTGTTGCCTAAAATTGATTTCCTCTGGCCTAGATTTATGATCCCAACAAGAATCGGTATGAAGTTCCAGTCCCTCTGAACATACCCAGCATGCCATCCAGCACCCCTGAGGGTCAACTCTATGATGTGCTCATTAAGAAGAATCCATTTGGGATTGAAATTCGCCGGAAGAGTACAGGCACTATAATGTGAGTGGCTTCTAGTGTGACTCAGAGTTGATTTCTGTTTCAAATCTGCGTTTTTGTGTTTCAGTTGGGACTCTCAGCTCCTTGGCTTTACCTTCAGTGACATGTTTATCCGCATCTCCACCCGCCTTCCCTCCAAGTACCTCTATGGCTTTGGGGAAACTGAGCACAGGTCCTATAGGAGAGACTTGGAGTGGCACACTTGGGGGATGTTCTCCCGAGACCAGCCCCCAGGGGTAAGGACAGAGCATTTGGGATCTGTGTCTCTAACTCCTACTGCTTCTTCCCATGACTCCCCAGTACAAGAAGAATTCCTATGGTGTCCACCCCTACTACATGGGGCTGGAGGAGGACGGCAGTGCCCATGGAGTGCTCCTGCTGAACAGCAATGCCATGGGTAAGGCCATCAGCACCTCCCTTATTTTGGGGCCGTGAGGCTTGGCATTTTTCTTTATTTTCAGATGTGACGTTCCAGCCCCTGCCTGCCTTGACATACCGCACCACAGGGGGAGTTCTGGACTTTTATGTGTTCTTGGGGCCGACTCCAGAGCTTGTCACCCAGCAGTACACTGAGGTAGGGGGAAATCCAATTGTTTATCAAGTACTCTGAAGACTAATATTTTCTGTCTATTTTCTAGTTGATTGGCCGGCCTGTGATGGTACCTTACTGGTCTTTGGGGTTCCAGCTGTGTCGCTATGGCTACCAGAATGACTCTGAGATCGCCAGCTTGTATGATGAGATGGTGGCTGCCCAGATCCCTTATGTACGTTCTCAGTCATGGCTCTGGAGTTTCAAGCAGCCTCTCAGCTCCCCATGTCCTCCCGCAGGATGTGCAGTACTCAGACATCGACTACATGGAGCGGCAGCTGGACTTCACCCTCAGCCCCAAGTTTGCTGGGTTTCCAGCTCTGATCAATCGCATGAAGGCTGATGGGATGCGGGTCATCCTCATTCTGGTTAGTCCTGATGTGAATGTGTGCGGTCTGTTGTTTTCCCAACTGACTTATGCTTTGATTTCAGGATCCAGCCATTTCTGGCAATGAGACACAGCCTTATCCTGCCTTCACTCGGGGCGTGGAGGATGACGTCTTCATCAAATACCCAAATGATGGAGACATTGTCTGGGGAAAGGTATAATCCTAAGCGATGATCCACTAGTCCCCTGCATCGCTACTGAACGTATTTCTCTCCATAGGTCTGGCCTGATTTTCCTGATGTTGTTGTGAATGGGTCTCTAGACTGGGACAGCCAAGTGGAGGTAAAAGGGTGTTTGTAAATTTGGGTGGAGTCTGGGACAAAGAAATTATATTTCTTTTTTATAGCTATATCGAGCTTATGTGGCCTTCCCAGACTTTTTCCGTAATTCAACTGCCAAGTGGTGGAAGAGGGAAATAGAAGAACTATACAACAATCCACAGAATCCAGAGAGGAGCTTGAAGTTTGATGGCATGTGGATTGTAAGTGTGTGTGTGTCTCTGTGTACCAGTGGAAGTGAGGTATGTCTGTGTTTGGCATTTCTAGGATATGAATGAACCATCAAGCTTCGTGAATGGGGCAGTTTCTCCAGGCTGCAGGGACGCCTCTCTGAACCACCCTCCCTACATGCCACGTAAGAAGCCTTGGCCTCCTTGACTGGCAGAGTGGGTTTCACCTCGCCAGTTCTTCCTCCTCAGATTTGGAGTCCAGGGACAGGGGCCTGAGCAGCAAGACCCTTTGTATGGAGAGTCAGCAGATCCTCCCAGACGGCTCCCTGGTGCAGCACTACAACGTGCACAACCTGTATGGGTGGTCCCAGACCAGACCCACATACGAGTGAGTCTCCGTCTCCCTTCTCCAGCTGTCACCCTCAGTTCACCTCCTGTTCCCTTCCAAGCAGAGCCGTGCAGGAGGTGACGGGACAGCGAGGGGTCGTCATCACCCGCTCCACATTTCCCTCTTCTGGCCGCTGGGCAGGACATTGGCTGGGAGACAACACGGCCGCATGGGATCAGCTGAAGAAGTCTATCATTGGTGCGTGGGTCCTTCCCCAGGGCCTTTGCCGACTGGTGTGACACAGCTGTGCTTCTCGTTGCAGGCATGATGGAGTTCAGCCTCTTTGGCATATCCTATGTGAGTGTCCTTGGGATCCTCCTAAGCACCAACAGCAGGCTCCTTTTATTTCCTCTTGTTTCAGACGGGAGCAGATATCTGTGGGTTCTTTCAAGACGCTGAGTACGAGATGTGTGTTCGCTGGATGCAGCTGGGGGCCTTTTACCCCTTCTCAAGAAACCACAATACCATTGGGACCAGGGTAGGACAGTGGCTTCTACCTCCACTGTTTTAGAGCTCCCAACACTGTTCTCTTTCTCCTTTAGAGACAAGACCCTGTGTCCTGGGATGCTGCTTTTGTGAATATTTCCAGAAATGTCCTGCAGACCAGATACACCCTGTTGCCATATCTGTATACCTTGATGCAAAAGGCCCACACGGAGGGCGTCACTGTTGTGCGGCCTCTGCTCCATGAGTGAGTGTCCAGCAGGGATCCCGATGACTAATGCTCTGTTGGGCACCTTCATTTCCCTTTCCAGGTTTGTGTCAGACCAGGTGACATGGGACATAGACAGTCAGTTCCTGCTGGGCCCAGCCTTCCTGGTCAGCCCTGTCCTGGAGCGCGTGAGTATGGAGGCCTCCGATGAGGGGAGGATCACTGCCTCACCTTGTTTGTGTTTCATTTTAGAATGCCAGAAATGTCACTGCATATTTCCCTAGAGCCCGTTGGTACGATTACTACACGGTAAGTTTTTCTGAATGTTTATATAACACGGGCTTCATCATCTTTTACCTTCTTCTGCCCCCAGGGTGTGGATATTAATGCAAGAGGAGAGTGGAAGACCTTGCCAGCCCCTCTTGACCACATTAATCTTCATGTCCGTGGGGGCTACATCCTGCCCTGGCAAGAGCCTGCACTGAACACCCACTTAAGGTGAATGACAGGACTCAGGTTTTCCTTTACATTGTCTTTGTCTCTTGAATCTTGTTCCCCACAGTCGAAAGAACCCTCTTGGTCTTATTATTGCCCTAGATGAAAACAAAGAAGCAAAAGGAGAACTTTTCTGGGATGATGGGCAAACAAAGGGTGAGCGCTGTTACAATAATGTTGCTGTTTCCCGGAGTCTGACTTGTCTTTCTGTCACTTTCAGATACTGTGGCCAAGAAAGTATATCTTTTATGTGAGTTTTCTGTCACTCAAGTGAGTAGCATATTTTTATGAATCTTAGGTGTTTTATGCATAATTGGAGTTAATTGTTTTGCAGAACCACTTGGAGGTGACTATTTCACAATCAACCTACAAGGACCCCAATAATTTAGCATTCAATGAGATTAAAATTCTTGGGATGGAGGAACCTAGCAATGTTACGGTGAAACACAATGGTGTCCCAAGTCAGACTTCTCCTACAGTCACTTATGATTCTAACCTGAAGGTAAAAACCCATTTTGTTGAGATGGTACATTGTGAATTTCCTTGTGATTTCTGCATTCCTACAGGTCGCCATTATCACAGACATCAATCTTTTCCTGGGAGAAGCATACACAGTGGAGTGGAGCATAAAGATAAGGGATGAAGAAAAAATAGACTGTTACCCTGATGAGAATGGTGATTCTGCAGAAAACTGCACTGCCCGTGGCTGTATCTGGGAGGTAACCATGCTGATGGGGTTCATGTGCATGAATGCTGATCTATGACTTTGGCCTTACTTTTCAGGCATCCAATTCTTCTGGAGTCCCTTTTTGCTATTTTGTCAACGACCTATACTCTGTCAGTGATGTTCAGTATAACTCCCATGGGGCCACAGCTGACATCTCCTTAAAGTCTTCTGTTCATGCCAATGCCTTCCCTTCCACACCCGTGAACCCCCTTCGCCTGGATGTCACTTACCATAAGAATGAAATGCTACAGTTCAAGGTAAACACGGTACATATATCAGGCAGTGATAATTCTTGCCTAAAATCGTTTTCCTCTGGCCTAGATTTATGATCCCAACAACAATCGGTATGAAGTTCCAGTCCCTCTGAACATACCCAGCGTGCCATCCAGCACCCCTGAGGGTCAACTCTATGATGTCCTCATTAAGAAGAATCCATTTGGGATTGAAATTCGCCGGAAGAGTACAGGCACTATAATGTGAGTGGCTTCTAGTGTGACTCAGAGTTGATTTCTGTTTCAAATCTGCCTTTTTGTGTTTCAGTTGGGACTCTCAGCTCCTTGGCTTCACCTTCAATGACATGTTTATCCGCATCTCCACCCGCCTTCCCTCCAAGTACCTCTATGGCTTTGGGGAGACTGAGCACACGTCCTACAGGAGAGACTTGGAGTGGCACACTTGGGGGATGTTCTCCCGAGACCAGCCCCCAGGGGTAAGGACAGAGCATTTGAGATCTGTGTCTCTAACTCCTACTGCTTCTCCCCATGACTCTCCAGTACAAGAAGAATTCCTATGGTGTCCACCCCTACTACATGGGGCTAGAGGAGGATGGCAGTGCCCATGGAGTGCTCCTGCTGAACAGCAATGCCATGGGTAAGGCCATCCAGCGCCTCCCTTATTTTGGGCCAGCTTGATTAGCATTTTTCTTCATTTTCAGATGTGACGTTCCAGCCCCTGCCTGCCTTGACATACCGTACCACAGGGGGAGTTCTGGACTTTTATGTGTTCTTGGGGCCAACTCCAGAGCTTGTCACCCAGCAGTACACTGAGGTAGGGAGAAATCCAATTGTTTATCAAGTACTCTGAGGACTAATATTTTCTGTCTATTTTCTAGTTGATTGGCCGGCCTGTGATGGTACCTTACTGGTCTTTGGGGTTCCAGCTGTGTCGCTATGGCTACCAGAACGACTCTGAGATCTCCAGCTTGTATGATGAGATGGTGGCTGCCCAGATCCCTTATGTACGTTCTCAGTCATGGCTCTGGAGTTTGAAGCAGCCTCTCAGCTCCCCATGTCCTCCCGCAGGACGTGCAGTACTCAGACATCGACTACATGGAGCGGCAGCTGGACTTCACCCTCAGCCCCAAGTTTGCCGGGTTTCCAGCTCTGATCAATCGCATGAAGGCTGATGGGATGCGGGTCATCCTCATTCTGGTTAGTCCTGATGTGAATGTGTGCGGTCTGTTTTTTTCCCAACTGACTTATGCTTTGATTTCAGGATCCAGCCATTTCTGGCAATGAGACACAGCCCTATCCTGCCTTCACTCGGGGCGTGGAGGATGACGTCTTCATCAAGTACCCAAATGATGGAGACATTGTCTGGGGAAAGGTATAATCCTAAGCGATGATCCAGTAGTCCCTTGCATCGCTACTGAACATGTTTCTCTCCATAGGTCTGGCCTGATTTTCCTGATGTTGTTGTGAATGGGTCTCTAGACTGGGACAGTCAAGTGGAGGTAAAGGGTCTTTGTAAATTTGGGTGGAGTCATGGGACAAAGAAATTATATTTCTTTTTTATAGCTATATCGAGCTTATGTGGCCTTCCCAGACTTTTTCCGTAATTCAACTGCCAAGTGGTGGAAGAGGGAAATAGAAGAACTATACAACAATCCACAGAATCCAGAGAGGAGCTTGAAGTTTGATGGCATGTGGATTGTAAGTGTGTGTGTGTCTCTGTGTACCAGTGAAAGTGAGGTATGTCTGTGTTTGGCATTTCTAGGATATGAATGAACCATCAAGCTTCGTGAATGGGGCAGTTTCTCCAGGCTGCAGGGATGCCTCTCTGAACCACCCTCCCTACATGCCGTGTAAGAATCCTTGGCCTTCTTGATTGGCAGAGTGGATTTCACCTCACCAGTTCTTCCTCCTCAGATTTGGAGTCCAGGGACAGGGGCCTGAGCAGCAAGACCCTGTGCATGGAGAGTCAGCAGATCCTCCCAGACGGCTCCCCGGTGCAGCACTACAATGTGCACAACCTGTACGGGTGGTCCCAGACCAGACCCACATACGAGTGAGTCTCTGTCTCCCTTCTCCAGCTGTCACCCTCAGTTCACCTCCTTTTCCCCTCCAACCAGAGCCGTGCAGGAGGTGACAGGACAGCGAGGGGTCGTCATCACCCGCTCCACATTTCCCTCTTCTGGCCGCTGGGCAGGACATTGGCTGGGAGACAACACAGCCGCGTGGGATCAGCTGAAGAAGTCTATCATTGGTGCGTGGGTCCTTCCCAGGGCCTGTGCCGGTCTGGTGTGACACAGCTGTGCTTCTCGTTGCAGGCATGATGGAGTTCAGCCTCTTCGGCATATCCTATGTGAGTGTCCTTGGGATCCTCCTAAGCACCAACAGCAGGCTCCTTTTATTTCCTCTTGTTTCAGACGGGAGCAGATATCTGTGGGTTCTTTCAAGATGCTGAATATGAGATGTGTGTTCGCTGGATGCAGCTGGGGGCCTTTTACCCCTTCTCAAGAAACCACAACACCATTGGGACCAGGGTAGGACAGTGGCCCCTACCTCCAGTGTTTCAAAGCTCCCAACACTGTTCTCTTTCTCCTTTAGAGACAAGACCCTGTGTCCTGGGATGTTGCTTTTGTGAATATTTCCAGAACTGTCCTGCAGACCAGATACACCCTGTTGCCATATCTGTATACCTTGATGCATAAGGCCCACACGGAGGGCGTCACTGTTGTGCGGCCTCTGCTCCATGAGTGAGTGTCCAGCAGGGATCCCAATGCCTAATGCTCTGTTGGGCACCTTCATTTCCCTTTCCAGGTTTGTGTCAGACCAGGTGACATGGGACATAGACAGTCAGTTCCTGCTGGGCCCAGCCTTCCTGGTCAGCCCTGTCCTGGAGCGTGTGAGTATGGAGGCCTCCGATGAGGGGAGGATCACTGCCACACCTTGTTTATGTTTCATTTTAGAATGCCAGAAATGTCACTGCATATTTCCCTAGAGCCCGCTGGTATGATTACTACACGGTAAGTTTTTCTGAATGTTTATACAACACGGGCTTAGTCATCTCTTACCTTCTTCTGCCTCCAGGGTGTGGATATTAATGCAAGAGGAGAGTGGAAGACCTTGCCAGCCCCTCTTGACCACATTAATCTTCATGTCCGTGGGGGCTACATCCTGCCCTGGCAAGAGCCTGCACTGAACACCCACTTAAGGTAAGTGACAGGACTCAGGTTTTCCTTTACATTTAGCTAATGCCTCTCTGCCTGCTCACTGCAGCCGCCAGAAATTCATGGGCTTCAAAATTGCCTTGGATGATGAAGGAACTGCTGGGGGCTGGCTCTTCTGGGATGATGGGCAAAGCATTGGTGAGTAGAGGTTGCCTGAGATTCATGCTGATCAGGCCATGTTTATCTTGTTTTTTGTTTGCAGATACCTATGGGAAAGGACTCTATTACTTGGCCAGCTTTTCTGCCAGCCAGGTGAGTGTGATTGATATGAAGTGAGAATAGGGATTATATTTTTCTTTTATCTCCAATTCAACAGAATACGATGCAAAGCCATATAATTTTCAACAATTACATCACTGGTACAAATCCTTTGAAACTGGGCTACATTGAAATCTGGGGAGTGGGCAGTGTCCCCGTTACCAGTGTCAGCATCTCTGTGAGTGGCATGGTCATAACACCCTCCTTCAACAATGACCCCACGACACAGGTTTGTGACCAGCAAAAAGTGCGAATGGTATTATGCCCAATTCTTTTCCTTTGGTTCCTAACAGGTATTAAGCATCGATGTGACTGACAGAAACATCAGCCTACATAATTTTACTTCATTGACGTGGATAAGCACTCTGTGAATTTTTACAGCAAGATTCTAACTAACTATGAATGACTTTGAAACTACTTATACTTCATACTCATAAAAATTATTGTGTGTTGCTAATTTGTTCATACCCACTATTGGTGAAATATTTCTGTTAATTTTGTTATATGTTTTTTGTGTGAACCCTAAAGGTTAAACCTTAGCCCTGTGGGATAGGCAGTTAGGGAGGTGTGGAAAATCTATGCATTACCTTAATGTCTCTGTGTGGTTAGTATGGTAGTGACTGTTCATCATATGACATTTACTGAAGATGAACTGGGTCCATGATGAAGTGTGTGTATGTCCACGTTTGTAATCATAGAATGGACCCCATTCTTTTGTTAAATACACAAGAGAAAGCTTTCTGTGACAGTTCCAGGTCTTGAAGCTAATCAGCATCTCAAGAAAGTATCCAGAAAGAACATCTGCTAGTTGGTTATAGGCGGTGGGAGGAATAATATACCTAATTGGTTATAGGTGGGGGGAGCATGATAAGCAAAGAAAAGGCAAACACAAGGAAAGATCAGATGAAACAGAAGATGATAGTAAAAGTGATCCTAAGTAAGAACATAATGTAAAATTGTCAGCAGCCTCATGGGGAGGAAAAAGGAAGAGTCAACTCACTTGAAGAAGAGGGTCTTGAGAAATCCTTAGCATAAAGGGCTACTGGTGAGATTGAGATCTGAGCAGGCAAAGCTCAAAAGAGAGTTTGGAGGTTAAAAATAATTTATTTTTGCAGTAGTGTGCTTTGAAATGTGTAAATCTTATTTCTAATGTATACAACCACATTTCACATAAAAATATGCAATTTATATGCCAGATAAAAATAAAACAAGTGAATTTGCAAGTGATTTTGAATTTTGTGCTATTTTGACCATGAGTA